ACAACAACAAAATACAGAATTAGTAGAGAAAAATATTGAAATAAAAATTAAATGTTGAAACTAAAATTAGAAAAACACAATGAACAAAGACTTATTTGGGCTTTGGAGTCACCTAGATGAGGCAAGCAAAGACATTCCTGGGTTTAACCAAGCATGAAGCACACATCTCTGTCACCAAGTTTGCCTAGCTCTGATAGATGAATCCACTGGGTATAACATTGTGACCTTTAAAAACAGGTAAAAGGTATTTTCTAACAGAGTAAAATCATAACACTCAAACACCTATGATATGGAAATGCGTTGAAACAATCGATTAACTCGTGAGGAAATTGGCGGATATTATAAGCCATTCAAAAGGGAATTCAAAGAATAAACATAGGAACATTGATCATGAATGTTTAAGTAAATGTATACATGGAGGCAAAATTGGGAGCAAGGCAGTGAACATGTCTGTAAGTGACTTACAGCTTCTAGAGGGAATGTAAATTAGCTCACAGACAATGCAAGGCTAAACTTAAAGAACCTGGAGTGGTGTCCTAAAGACAGGACAATACTTTCATTGACACAATTTTTTGCTAAAATGTTAAATAGAAAATGAGCTTTTCCTTAAAAATAAGTTCCAGCTACTAGGGCAACCAGGTTCCTCTCAAAAAGAAGTTCCAGTTACTGGGGTGACCAGGTTCCTCTCAAAAAGAAGTTCCAGTTACTAGGGCAACCAGGTTCCTCTCAAAAAGAAGTTCCAGTTGCTAGGGTGACCAGGTTCCTCTCAAAAAGAAGCTCCAGTTACTAGGGTGACCAGGTTCCTTTCAAAAAGAAGCTCCGGTTACTGGGGCAACCAGGTCCCTCTCAAAAGGAAGTTCCAGTTGCTAGGGTGATCAGGTTCCTCTCATGGGCTTTTCTAGGCTGAGGCCTGATCAGAGCCCAGTGGACACCAATGACATCAAAAAGTGGAGGTTGTCACAAAGGCAACTCCCTGACCAATGAGGGGCTGGAGCATAGGGATACAGTGGGTGGCAATAAGCACTGGTACCTTGAGAGGCTCAGGCCAGCAGGAAAATCAAGCTGTGCCAATTGGGGCAAAACCCAGCAATTCCTCATGGCTGGAAACAAAATGTTCTGTAGGCCTAGGAGACAACGCCTTTCCCATTCCAGAAGAGCAGAGCTGCAGTTTCCTGTCAGCCACTTGGAACGCTGCCTGCGAGAAAGTCAGCATGCCCGGCACCTGAGCTCAACCACACCTGTTTTCCTGGCTGGTGTTCTCGAGTATCTGACAGCCAACATCCTGGAAAAGGTGGGCAAGGAGGTCAAGAACAGCTGCAGGCTGTGCATCACCCCAGAACACGTGAAGAGGGCACTGCAAAAGGATGAGCAGCTCAGATGGATCTTGGAGTTGGAAGATGACACCCACTCTCAAGTAGAAGAAATGCCCCAATCTGAGGAGGAAGAGGAGGAGGAGGAGGAGAAGGAGGAGGAGATGGTGGTGCTGGTGGTGATGGGGGGAAGGAGGAGGAGGAGGAGAAGAAGGAGGAGGAAGGATTCCTGAGTTTCGGAGCCATGCGGGACTTCATCAGCAACCTCCTCCAGATGCCAAAATTCCCATAGATGAAAGACCCCAGGTTGCTTCCATCTGCCCAAGCTATTAAACTGTGTAAATGCATGACAGTGCTCCTGACTCGTCTCCGTTTCCGT